TCTGGTGAGCAACCTTGAAGAATGAGTTACTGTTTCCCTTCAGGACCAAGAGCAGGTTTAGCAGATTTGCTTACTACTTGCTATAGAAGTGGTAGATCATCTAAGCTCAGCGTTCTTTCCTGTAACACAATCCACTGTGAAGGCAAGTGTCCTTGGGCCCTCTGCATTGCCCCTGTGGCAATGTGGGACAAAGGAGAACTGATGTAAATGTCCTGGTGATTATGCTGCTTTGCTATGCTGTAAGTAACATAAGTCTTCTGTCTCTAACCCACGAATCTCATGTCTTCTGCCAGCATCCATGATACAGTAAGAGATTACTTTATTAGTTTGTATGTAAACTAAAATCAAATTACAAATCCGACCATTGTATGGTGAACGTTAGAGAGCTTTGGGTCTCTTAAAAGGAATTTGTTCAAGGGTTTCCTGCAGTAGGGTGTTAGGAAGGGAGCAAAGGCTAGAGGCGGTAGTAGTATTTAGGATCAGGAAATTGCACAGTAAATAAAAGTATTTGAGGGGGTGTTTCATGTCATAGGTAAGTATACACATACACGTATACCTGTTATGGGGACAATAGCCCAAATTGGTTTAGATAAGAAAGGACAGTGTTTCTTTTCTAATAACTCTATTAACCTTGCATTTAGGTGAGTATCAGTTGTTCTGAGGAGTGATAAATAGTGCCACAGCATATCCCCGTAATCTGTGCAAATGGCCCAAGCAGTCAGATGGCATACTTTACTGCCAAGGTGAACGATGCTTGTTTCCTTTGTGGTGGCAATGACATTTGCTACTTATTAAACTTTTTTTCCCTTCTCAATGTATCTTTAGGCCAAAGTCTCTAACATTTGCTTTTCCGTATCACTGAAGGATGCAAAAATCTGGGGTAAAGAATGTTCAAGTGAAAGAAGAAGGAGTTAGTAGTACAGGGGTGTGGAAGGCAGCTGGTGAGAGAGATGGTCCAAGGTGAGAGAGATGGTCCAAGGTAAAGGATTGTACAGCTGTCATATATGTTATTGTCCTTATCCAGCTGTTTTCCCACCCCTGGATTTGTTGGATGACTCCTCCAACAGTGAAGGTAGAAACACATTCCACAGCCATGTGAATTCCAACTTCGGAGAAAGGTGAGCTACAGAACAGTTCTAATATAAACTGAATTCAGTCTTCTGACCTGTTCCACCTCTACAGGGCATTTTATGGCTTAAGGATGACGGCCTAGAAGGGAAGGGAGAGACTTACTTTGGATTAAATTTACAATGGGAAAGTGCTTAAGGTAAGCCTTAGAAAAAAACTTCAACATGTGCTTTTTCCTCATTTGACCCTTTTCTCACTCTTAGCTGCTGCAAAGAGGACCAGAGCTTCCAACGATGTTCTCCAGAAGATCAAGTTAGTACAGACGCCCAGCATCGTGGAGCCTCTTCTATTTCACAACCAAGTATATCTCTTGGTCATAAAACATCTTATTCCCCTGTAACACATAAAGTCAATGCAGCCAAAGCAAGTAGAAGGTTATTATCTGTATCAAGTCCATCTTTCTCTGAAAGAAGATATTCTTTATTTGTTGGATTTCAAAAAAGAAATGCTTCCCCTTACTGGCAACAAAGTAGAGCTAACTTTGATTCTGAAGAAGACACAGGCTTCACTGATATAAAATCTTCCTCAGACCATTGTGGTAGCTTTATTTCCCGCAGAAGACGTTTCTCATCCCGTAAACTAAGTATAGTTTCCTATTACAAGAGTGCCATTTTTTTTGATCCTCAAGCAAGTGGCCAGAATGTGTTTAATCTAAATGAAATCGAAATCTTTTCTAAAACTTCAAGTAATACTGATGCTAAAAAACATATAACCATCTCTGCTCCTGAATATAACACTAAAAATTTTAAGAATTTTGAAACAAACACTACTTCTCCAGCCTTTGGGAACACTATTGATACAGCCTCCTATCAACAAAGCACATCATCCTTCTTTTCTCTTGCAAGTGATATTTCCTCTCCCGATCAACAAAATGGAATTGCCAATGATATTCAACAAAGGGGCCAATTATGTAAAGATTTAAAAGATTTCCTTCATCCTCGTCCTGAAAGTTACAGCACAGATCATTCTCCAATCATGATTCCACAGCATCCCTCTCAAAGTGGAACTTTCCCATTCCTCCATAAAGCTGGATTTTCTTCATCTTATAAAAATTCTGGTTGCTTTATCCCACCTCAAAGCGAATTAACTTCAGGCCTGTTTGAAGATGAAGACTTTGCTGTCTTGTTTCAAGATGAAGACAGATCTTCACCTATTGAAATTCCTAAAATAAGGTCACCTCAGACTTTACCCTCTCTTAGAAGGGAAAGGAGTTGATGATTATTTCTGCGATTTTAGGTATATTACAGCTAATACTGACACAGAAGAACAGAGTTTTCCAGTCCCTAAGGCATTTAACACACGTGTAGAGGAATTAAATTTAGATGTCCTTCTTCAGAAGGTAGATCATTTACGTATGAGTGAGTCTGGCAAGTCGGAGAGTTTTGAACTACTTCGTGACCACAAAGAAAAGGTAAGAGACATAACAATAGCACTTCGTATAGTATTTAACAGGCAACTCCATCTTTTCTTTTCAGTTTAGAGATGAAATAGAGTTTATGTGGCGATTTGCTCGTGCTTATGGAGACATGTATGAACTATCTACAAACACACAAGAAAAGAAACATTATGCTAATATTGGTAAGCATTTTGTAAAGATTATTCTCAAGTAGAGGTATTAAGTGTAAGTACTTTTATCTTTCAGGAAAAACTTTAAGTGAAAGAGCTATTAATAGAGCACCCATGAATGGACATTGTCATCTGTGGTAAGTGTATAGGATTTATGCAGTCTTTTAAACCACTGTTTTTGTCTGTTTTTGTCCTTTTCAGGTATGCAGTTTTGTGTGGCTATGTATCTGAGTTTGAGGGTTTACAAAACAAAATCAACTATGGGCACCTCTTCAAGGTATTTCTTTTTTTTTTTTCATATTTCTTTTCGGAGATGATTTTCCTTTGGATGCTTTTTTCAGGAACATCTAGATATAGCAATCAAACTTTTACCAGAGGAACCCTTTCTATATTACCTCAAAGGGAGATACTGCTATACTGTAAGTTGAATGCCTTTATTTATAAACTTTATTTTCTAAGAGTGATGTTGTTGTGTATTTGCAGGTCTCAAAACTGAGCTGGATTGAGAAAAAAATGGCTGCTACTCTGTTTGGAAAAATACCATCTTCAACTGTACAAGAAGCTTTACACAATTTCCTTAAGGTACATTTTGTGTATCCATTATTTTAGTGTCATGTTATTCTCTCATGTTTTTCTCTCAAATCAGGCTGAAGAACTATGCCCTGGTTATTCTAATCCCAATTACATGTACTTAGCAAAGGTAATGAAGACCACTGTTCTGCTTTAAGATCATATGTTTAATATTGGTTATTTCTCATTTCCAGTGTTATACTGATCTTGAGGAAAACCAGAATGCTTTGAAGTTCTGTAATTTGGCTTTATTGCTTCCTACTGTTACCAAAGAGGTAAGTCCAGAAAGTGACAGTGAGTGCTGTTGAATTTCATTATGTATTTGTATTTTCTTTATAGGATAAAGAGGCACAGAAAGAGATGCAAAAAATAATGACTTCCTTGAAGAGGTAAATAAACGAATTTACTCTTCAACAAATCATACAATAAAATACTGTTTTACCATCAAACTAGCTTTCACTCGTGTCCATGTGAAGAGACCACCAAACAGGCTTTGTGTGAGCAACAAGGCTATTTCATCTGGGTGCAGGCAGACTGAGTCCGAAAAGAGAGTCAGCAAAGGAAGGTAAGGGTGGGGCCATTTTATAAAATTTGGGTTTTTACTTCTTTTCCTGTTTTCACATTAATAGGAGCTGTAGTCTGGAAGATAAAGAGCCTTTGGTACCGCAAGCCCTGTCATCTGTGAGTGTGGCACAGTGAAGGCCTGGAGAGTCATGACCTAGGCCCTGTGAAGTCAAGTATTTTTACCAAGTAAAAAGATTGGCAATAAAACATTTCCACATAGTACATGACAGAATACTTGTACCCATCTTATTTTA